GGGGGTGGGCGCAGCTCGTCGCGCTCCGCACAAAGTTTGTTTTCTCCCTCCGGGCGGGTGGGGGAGGGCGCAGAGGGCGCGGGGGGAGGAGAGGGGATCTGACGTCAGGCCGCGAGGTGCTTTCCAGCCGCGAGCTGTCAGGCCGAGTGTCAGGCCGGGCAGGTACGCGGCGCGCGCCCCCGGCGCCCCCCGCTCCCCGCCGGGACGCCCCGCGCCGAGCCGGAGGCCGCGTGGACCCGAAAGCCGCTGGGAAAAGTCAGTGCAGGGAGCAGCAGAGGGCCAGATGGGGGTGGGGGCGCGCGGACAACTTGGAAAGTTTCTTTTTCTCGGCCGGACGGGGAGGGGGCGTCGTCCTGGCGCGTGCGGTAGGGGGTGTGTGAGCTCGGGGGTGTTTGTGAGTCCCGACGGCCCCCGGGGGGTGTTTGTGAGTCCCGACGGCGCTGCGCTCCGGGGGCCGGTGGGGGACTGTTCCAGCCCCCGGGAGGAAGCCCGCTTGGGGCCCTGGTGGGGGGCCCAGCTTCATAGGATCCCACCCCAGGAGAGGGCCGATCCTGCACCGGACCTGAGTGAGCGCGCGGGGGGACGGATTTGTTTGGTTTCAAAAGTGCACGTTGCTAACCGCCAGCAGGGCCCCCCCGCCGCCGAGCCGGACAGGGGGCGGCCGAGAGTGACAGCTGGGGGTGGGGGCCGCGGGAAGGGCCCGGAGCGGGGGGGCCCTGGGGAGCCCGCGCGAGTTCCCCTTTCCTTTGGAACAAAGGAAAGTCTGTCTCCGAGGCATCTGTCACTCCCAGGCTGGCCAAGGAAGCGGGGCGCGTGGGGCCGGCGCCCCGGAGAAAGTTTGTTCGCGCCGGGACCCTCGGGCAGGCCGAAGGTGATCCAAGCCTCCCGCGGGAGAAGCGCGTAGTCTCCGGGGCAGGGGGCGGCCAACATGGAGTCTGGGCGCAGGGCTGGGGGGGGGGGGGCGGCGCGGAGGTGGGAGCCCAGCCCCCTCCCCTCCCTTCCCCTCCCCTCCCCCTCCGGGCCCAGTTCGGAGCACAAAGCCGAGCGCGCACGCTCCGCCGTCCCCGCGCCCCGAAGAGTCGGCCAGCCCCGAACTGCCGGAGTAGGGGTGGGAACCAAACTTTTTCCTGCCCCGGGACAGACACGTGAGTTTTCTTTCTTCCAGAGCCCCCGTCCCGATGTTCCCATCCCCTGTGTCCCTTGTCCCAGGTTTACCCAAGGTCCAGCCTAGCCCCTAGGCACCATGTCGGACAGTGATCTAGGTGAGGACGAAGGCCTCCTCTCCCTGGCGGGCAAAAGGAAGCGCAGGGGGAACCTGCCCAAGGAGTCGGTGAAGATCCTCCGGGACTGGCTGTACTTGCACCGCTACAACGCCTACCCCTCAGAGCAGGAGAAGCTGAGCCTTTCTGGACAGACCAACCTGTCAGTGCTGCAAGTAAGGAGGGGATCTGGATAAGGGGGTGGCAGGATAATTCTTGCATTTTCTGTCTTTTCTACAGGATGAATTTTTAGATGTGATCTACTGGTTCCGACAGATCATTGCTGTGGTCCTGGGTGTCATTTGGGGAGTTTTGCCATTACGAGGGTTCTTGGGAATAGCAGGGTAAGTCTTGGGTATCTTATATTTTCATGGTATTATGTTTGGTACTTGTTCTCTGTTGCTCCAGATTCTGCCTGATCAATGCAGGAGTCCTGTACCTCTACTTCAGCAATTACCTACAGATTGATGAGGAAGAATATGGTGGCACGTGGGAGCTCACGAAGGAAGGGTTTATGACCTCTTTTGCCTTGTTCATGGTATGTGTAGCTGATAGTTTTACAACAGGTACTGACCTATGAACAGTGCTTGTCTCCTCACTAGGTCATTTGGATCATCTTTTACACTGCCATCCATTATGACTGATGGTGTACAGCTCCCAAGTGCTCCCTATCCAGTCCAAAGGACCCTCTTGATTACAGCACAGGAACTTGATCGTTGGGGAACCCCAGCCCCTTGGAACTTGGAAGACCCGTGTTTCCTGGACCGCGAATCAGTGTGTTGGGCATCAGTGTTTTCTGCAAGGGTTGTGACCTGAAACTTTTTAAAAACCACCCACCTTTGGGGAAGCATTTCTGAATTTATCCATCACCAACCATTTCTTCTTGGATACCATCAAGTAACAGCTATTATTTGCCAAGTGGAGCTGTCATTTAATTTGATGCACCTCTGGATTCAGATGAAACATTAAATTGTCTTCCTCGATTCTCCATCGGGTGTAGAGTTTTTAAACTATCAATGGCATTTCAAGTCTTCTGAAACAGCATGGCTGTATGTGCGTGGTCCATAGCACAGTACATGCAGCATCTAATAAGAGTTTCCATTGTAGAATGTTTTCACATACTTGAATAAATCAAATCTTTAATTGAGAACCTGTTGATGATACCTGATAAAGCCTTTCCCA